GTATTTTAGTAGAGATGGGGTTTCACCATGTTGGCCAGGCTGGTCTCAAACTCCTGACCTCGTGATCCGCCCGCCTCGGCTTCCCAAAGTGCTGGGATTGCTGGGATTACAGGCGTGAGCCACCGTGCCCCGCCTTTTTTTTTTTGAGACAGAGTCTCCCTCTGTCCGCCAGGCTGGAGTGCAGTGGCGCGATCTCAGCTCACTGCAAGATCCGCCTCACTCACGGTTCACGCCGTTGTCCTGCTTCGGCCTCCGGAGTAGCTGGGACTACAGGCGTCCGCCACCACGCCCGGCTAATTTTTTGTATTTTTAGTAGAGACGTGGTTTCACCGTGTTAGCCAGGACGGTCTCGATCTCCTGACCTCGTGATCCACCCGCGTCGGCCTCCCAAAGTGCTGGGATTACAGGCGTGAGCCACTGCGCCCGGCTGGCTTTTTTTTTTTTTTTTTGAGACTGATTTTCGCTCTTGTTGCCCAGGCTGGAGTGCAATGGCACGATCTTGGCTCACTGCAACCTCCGCCTCCCGGGTTCAAGTGATTCTCCTGCCTCAGCCTCCCTACTAGCTGGAATTACAGGCGCAGAGATGGGGTTTCACCATGCTGGCCAGGCTGGTCTCGAACTGCTGACCTCAGGCGATCTACCCGCCTCGGCCTCCCAAAGTGCTAAGATTACAGGAGTGAGCCACCGCACCCGGCCGAACCTCGCATCTTAAAAACACACAGACACACAAAAGCTCTAGAGAGCCTCGCGGAGCTGTAAACTACAGCTCCCAAGAGACTTCGCGGCCGAGGCCTCCGCCCACTTCCGGATCTCACTTTCATTGCTTCCAAGTACCGGGAGGTGCTTTGCTTCTTCAACCGAACTTGACCACAATGGGAGGAGGCGTGGCAACCAATGGGCGCATGAGTTAGCTGGATGCGGCCAATGGAAGCGTGCAAAGCGCTCCTATGTGGGGGCGGGGCTAGACTGCACACCAATGACAGGGAGGTGGTGGCGCCATCAGTGTGGGCTGTGCCGTGGCTGGAAGTTACTGTGAGGCGGCGGCTAAGAAGGCGGCTCTGGTGGCGGCGGTGGAGGCTGAGGCGGCGGCCGAGGCGGCGACGGAGGAAACAGAAGATGGTGAGGATGGCCTCCAGGCCCCCACTCCCCCTTTTTCTCATGTACCATCTTCCATGTCTTCTAGGCAGATTTTTTGAAAGGACTGCCTGTCTACAACAAAAGCAATTTTAGTCGATTTCACGCGGACTCCGTGTGCAAAGCCTCGGTGAGTGCGTGTTCCTGGGACTGGGAGGAATTTCCTAACCCACCCCTTCTCAACCCTCCTGCAGAACCGACGGCCCTCAGTCTACCTGCCTACCCGCGAGTACCCGTCTGAACAGAGTAAGTGGCCGCTGTCAGTCTGTCCCATTCTGCGTCTGCGACTTTCTCTATCTTTCCTCCTTAGTCATCGTGACAGAAAAGACAAACATCCTCCTGCGCTACCTGCATCAGCAATGGGACAAAAAGGTGAGGCCCACAGGGCTCTGGTGCAGGGATTGCTCACAGCCCCTCTCTTTTCCCTGTCCCCCAGAACGCTGCCAAGAAGAGAGACCAGGAGCAAGTGGAGCTGGAAGGCGAGAGCTCCGCACCTCCCCGCAAGGTGGCGCGGACCGACAGCCCAGACATGCACGAGGACACTTAAGACTCTCAACTCCACAGGCGCCTCCTGCCAGGTCTGCTCCTCGGTCGCCCACCCGCCTGCCCGCCATGTGTAAGCACCCCGCCCGCCCGCCTCCCTGCCGGCCCATCCACACCCTGCGTCCACACCACTTCCAACCTCATAGGAGCCGATGTATTTATTTTCCTTGAGTTTTTATTTATGCTGTAACCTGTATCAAGCGTTGGTTAAAGGGGACATCAGACCCAGTAGTGTGATGTTGGTAGATGCTTTTTAAAAAAAACAACATTGTCCCCCCGACCCCCGCCTTCCATCGGGCCAGTTCCCCGATTCCTGCCCCCAGTTCTCCAGAGAACCAGAGTGTGTCTGTGAGAGTCTCTAGCGGGGGCTTTACTGTGGCCGGGCGACAGGGGCGGGCCCGGGGTGGCCTGACCTACCAGGACAGCCGAGTGGCCTTCTCCCCCCCAACACCGGTCCAGGCCATTGAGACTCGGTCTTGTCCCACGCTTCGCCCGGAACTTTCCCATGCCCAGGCCTCACTCAGCGTGCACGCACGTTGGGGAGAAGTCGGCCCTTGGGATCTTTCTCTTGAGTCATTTTATTTTTATCATGGACTAGTGCGTGCTCCGTGTCCACCCCAATAAAAGGGTCTTTCCTACTTGACCTCGCGTCTTTGCTCCACACACCTTGGCTGCAGAGGACGGAGCCCCTGGGAGTCATCCCTGTTGTCACCAAGAGGAGTGAGAAGGGCCCCCCACGCCAGGGGCCCCAGGACCGGCTGGATTCTCTCGTGGGCTTGCTGAGGCCACCATGTTCAAGGCCAAGACCTGCCTGGACCATCCCCTCTGCCTCTCCTGTCAAGGTGACCCCAAGGACAGGTCATTCCTGAGAGACGGTCCATGGTGCCAAGGATGGAGCGGGGTCAGCCCCCTGCCTGGGATACCGCCAAGCAGGGCAGCGCACCTGTCAGACACCGCAGAGATGGCCGGCCTCATCCGGGGGCCTGGGGTCTCTGGCCTCTGCTGCTCCCCTGAGGCATGGTGACAGTACAGACGGCATCTGGCCGGTCTTGCTGTCCTAGGTGGTGGCCTCACCCTTGCTGGGTCATAGAGGAGCTGTACAGAAGGTTGGCACCTGGCAGTTGGCATGTGCCATGGCCGCTCATGGGGACCCCTCTTCCGCCAGCTGGGCTGGGTTTGGGGCTGAGCTTGGGTATGTAGGGGTGTTCGGGCTCTGGGCAGAAGGTTTGTGGCCCTGACCACTGAGCCTGGGGCTGGGGGAACACCGCTTCTCCCCTTATTGCCCCCACTGGTGGTGGTGGGGATCTCAGTTTTCTTTTGTTTTGTTTTGTTTGTTTGTTTGAGTTGGGGTCTTGTACTCTTTCCCAGGCTGGAGTGCAGTGGCGTAATCACAGCTCACTGCAGCCTCGACCTCAAGCCTTCCTCCCACCTCAGCCTTCCAAGCCGCTGGGACCACAGGCACCCACCACCATGCCTGGCTAATTTTTTTTTTTTTTTGAGATGGAGTCTCGCTGTGTCTCCCAGGCTGGAGTGCAGTGGCAAGATCTCAGCTCACTACAACCTCTGCCTCCCAGGTTCAAGTGATTCTCCTACCTCAGCCTCCTGAGTAGCTGGGATTACACGCGTGCGCCCCTACACCCAGCTAATTTTTCTATTTTTAGTGGAGACGGCGTTTTGTCATGTTGGCCAGGCTGGTCTCGAACTCCTGACCTCAGGTGCTTCGCCTGCCTCGGCCTCCCAAAGTGCTGTGACCGCACCTGGCTGCCTGGCTAATATTTTAAAAATTTTTTGTAGAGACAGGGTTTCACCATGTTGCCCAGGCTGGTCTCAAACTCCTGGGCTCAAGTCATCCACCTTCCTCAGCCTCCCAAAGTGCTGGGGTTACAGACGTGAACCACCGTGCCTGGCAGAGGTCTCTGTTTTGAGAGCTGAGTCTGAGGGCGTTGGGATGGTGTAGGGTTGGGCCACAGAGCTAGCAGACACTCCGGGCTATGGAGGGTCCGCCTGCCCCAGATTCCACTGTGGAGGGCCCTGCCTGTGTCAGACCCTCGGGCCTAGGCGGCCCATCTCTCCCAAGGACGGAGAGTGCCAGGGTGGGCTCCCGTCCTACACAAGGAGTGGCTGACCAGGCCCAGGCACAGCACAGCCACCCTGCTGTACCTCCCAGCTCCCGGCAGTGTCTACACCACAGTGATGGTGCTACAGGGGCCATGTGGTCACAGGACAGGTGGTCAGGAAATGCACACTTGACTGCGGTCGATGGTGCCGGGTCCGGCTGAATGCCCTGGAGGCTCCCAGGCCAGCTGGGGAGTCCCAGTCCCCAGGGTTGGTGTGACCTGGGCAGGCCTGCGGTGTCCATCTGTGAATGACTGAGATGGTGGGACTTCAGCTTCCAAGGCCAGGGGCCAGAGTGGGAGCAGGGGGCACTCCCGCCTTTCCCCTCGGCCTGTCTAGACCTCTCTGGCTCCCAGTTTCTGCTTTGAGTGGCTGGGGGCTGTCTCCTGCCTGTGCTGTCTGCCCGTCGCTCTGCAGGGCTGCTGGGCGGGCACCTCCTTCCCCTCCCCTACCTCAGCTCCCTCCTTTGGGGTCTGAGGGCTGTGCCCCAGCTTGCCTCCCTGTGGCCTCCCCCTAGAACCCCTGGGTCTGTCGGGACATGCCCCACCTGGCACACACACCCTGTGTAGCTCCCACTGCCTGTGGGAGGACGCTGGGCCCCTGAGCCGGCCTCTGTCTACCCCTCCTGCCTTTGGGGTCCCCTTTACCCCACTGTTCCCCCAAACTGCCTTCCACCTTCTCCGCCTTTGCACAGGCTGTTCTCCTGCCTCCAGTGAACTCTGACTTCTCCACAGCCTCCCAAAGGGCCCCTTGCTCACACTGGCCCAGCCCTGCAGCATGGCCATGTTGGTCTCTGAGCCTTAAGCCTTTGGATGTGGACACATTTGTCCTCTTCCTGAAAAATGTGAGGGTCTGAGAGGCCACGTTCCTGTTCCTGAGTCATACGACAGAGTCCCAGTGACTTGGGTCTGATGTCTGTCCCACAGTGGGACATCCCTGCTGCATCCCAATGCCACCCCGTGTCCTGGGGACACCCAAATGTGCCATTCTCTCAGTATCACAAGTCGGGGACTGCAGGAGGCTCAGGTGCCAGGTGCCTTCTGATGTTCATGCCACAAGCTCTTCCCACTGTCTCTGGCTCCCCAGACGATGTTCCAGGAGGCGGGTGTGCCAGAAGGGGCCACGTCTTGCAAACCACCGCGCTGTCCTCTTTGAGAAGGAGTCTTACTCAGGACTGGGGCCTGTGCACACATTGTCGCCTCTTTTCAGCACTTAGAGATTCCTTCCTTTGTCTAGTGGCTGAAGCCAGGGCTGAAGTTGGCCTCCAAATCTGGGCCGTCTCAGAGGCGGCGCAGCCTGGAGTTTTCCATCTGTGGCCAAGACCCAGTTTTTGGGAGGAGGCCCTCATGGGTCAAGCCAGCCTGTACCAGGATGGGGGGAGGGGGTTCCCAACCTAGGCCCCAGCCACCCAGACTCCCCCACCCCCACTCCCTTTTCCACTGCTCTGACCTCGGGCACTGTTGAAATATAGTTTTTATTGCATTTCTGCCGTTTTACAAAAATATGACAAAATAAATTAAAAACAAATAAATAATCGCCTGTTCTGTGTGTGTGTGTGTGTGT